GGGATTTTAATCTTTTTACCTGGATTCAGATTAAAAGTCATCAGTTTTCCCTCTCATCAACAATTTATTCATTCATCCATTATATTTTTATGGATTGATATGCCCAACATTATACTAATTAATCCAATTTATAAGGTAATCTATAATCCTATTTAGGTTAGAAGGGTTTTTGGCAAATGTTCACTCTGGAAAACTGGGTTGTAAGAATATTGGCGATCTCAATTTTATTTCTGTGTATGTAAAAAGAAAGGCTTCATATCTAAAATAACTTTACCTAAGTATACAAAGTTGTTTCAGGGTAACAAAAGAGCGAAAAACAAAACTGTAAAAGGGCCAAGGACAGAGGAATGGGCAAATGAAGGAAGGGCGGAGAGGCAGAACAAGAGCTGAAGGAGAAAATTCTGTGGAGGGGTGTGGGAAAGGGGTGGAGCTGGCAACCTTGCCTTAAAAGCTGAGTGATAGCCCATACTAAAGACTGGTTGAGCCGGGTAGGGAAAGCAGCCTAAAGCCCGGGACAGGCACACAGGCCCAGGTGTGTAGGCCACAGCAGCCGCAGTCCTGAAAGGCTGCAACACCCAGACCTCCAGGAGAGACCAGGCCCAGGATGCCTCGCCTGTTCTTGTTCCACCTGCTAGAATTCTGTTTACTACTGAACCAATTTTCCAGAGCAGTCGCGGCCAAATGGAAGGACGATGTTATTAAATTATGCGGCCGCGAATTAGTTCGCGCGCAGATTGCCATTTGCGGCATGAGCACCTGGAGCAAAAGGTCTCTGAGCCAGGAAGATGCTCCTCAGACACCTAGACCAGTGGCAGGTGAGAGCTCCCGCCCCCTCCCGGCCTTCCCGCGCTTCCCATTGGTTACTCTGGGGCGGCCGCCCAATTGGAACGGCGGCCTGCACGTCCGACTCGAGATCTCATTGGCTGCCACCGCTCAGCCCCTACTCAGCCGTGGCTGGTCCCTAAAGTTTGGGCTTTTCCTTTGCCAGGTGATTTTATTCAAACAGTCTCACTGGGAATCTCACCGGACGGAGGGAAAGCACTGAGAACAGGAAGCTGCTTCACCCGAGAGTTCCTTGGTGCCCTTTCCGTAAGGCAGTCAGAGCGACGGGGTGGAAAGGGAGTTATTTATCTTTCCTAATCTCTTAACCAAGGTATTTCCAGCAGTTTGCTGAGAAGAAGACTTTTTGAAGATCACGATGGCCCTTCATTTCTTGTTTGATTCTTCTGGATAAAGCAGCATGATAACCTGAAAGGAAAGCATAAACATCTGGAGCAGTTCCAAAGGCATCTGGGGAGAGTCAGCACTGGAGGCTTGAATAAAAGTGTTTACTTCTTCTTATTCTCCAAATCTCAATGAAATAATAATTTAAAAAAAAAACTAGAAAAAAAACAGATCCAATGTAGCACCGACTGTCATTGGGATCAGGTATGAGTTGCCTGTTGTTGACAGATCATGGGAAACAATAAGAATTTTGTAGAAAATACAAAACTAGGAAAAGAGATTAGTGGTAAAATATAAAAGAGCAGGGTTTTATATATTTTAAAAATAAGTTTCTCTTACAACTGTTGGCAAAGCCCTATAGACAAAGTTGGCGCTGGAAGATGGTGCAGGTAGAAGGCCACAAGCAAAGGAATTCAATATGGGGCTGTAGAAGCTCAGAGGCCACCTGTCATCTGGGACAAAGCTGAAAGGAGTGCTCTATGAAATGGAGATTCCAACACAGAAGGACGAGGGCAATGCCCAGGAAACTTACAACTTGGACAAGACAAAGATGCACCCCCAGATGCAGAAAGCAGCTCGGCAGAGCCCATCCTGACCCACATCCCTCATCCTGTCCTCCACAAAATCCGTGGAGGCAGGGCTTCTGGACCCAGAATCTGTATTCACTGCTTTTCAATATATGACTCCTCTTTCAGTGGTACAAAGATTTCCTGTGGTAAACCATCTAGTATAAACACTCAAATAATCACTTCAATCCTTAGACTATCTAATTCAAGTGCCACTAAAGTATGCCTAAAACTCTCATAGGAAACTGATGACTGTAAGTTTATTTCTTAATAAAAATGTATTTTGCACATATATATATATACACACACTATCTATCTATCATCTATCTATCTATCTATCTATCTATCTATCTATCTATCCTCTATCTATCTATCTATCATCTATCTATCACCTATCTATCATCTATCTATCTCAGGATAGAGTAAATAACAGAAAAACCTTAAAAAGTTACTTATAAGAGCCTGTGAGAAAAAGCATCCAACCCCATTTAGCCCCTCAATGTTGCCAGCAGGCTATTCCCACCCTCCCAGGCAGCTGTGTCTAAGCATATAGACCTTCCTCTTTATGCTCCACACCTCATGGTCCCAAGAGGGCTACTTCACCTCCCTTTCTATGTCTGCTTCAGGAAGGAAAGAAAGGAGAAATAAGGCTTAGGGCTAGAATCAGGAAATAAAGGCTTTCCCAGAAACCTCCACACTTGTGCTTAGGTTGTATTAGACAGAACTGTGTCACATAGACACTGCTACTTGTAAGAGACACTGGGAAACCATGTCTAGCACTTACAGCCTCGAATGTTCCTGCTGTCCTACATTCAAAGACATTACTCTGTACATATTAACCTTCACTATTCAGATGAACTACAACTGGAACTGGATCTAGGATATAGGGAAATGAAGGAAAGGGGGCGTTGGAATCCAGTAGACATGGGTTGGAACCCAAACTCCAGCAATTGACAGCTGTATGCATGGACATATTTATTGTTTCTCCTTAAAAAGATTTCCTTTTTATTTAAAGGACTTGAAATGCCTTTTAGTTGTGCCTGTAAAGACTGTGAATCTTGCATTTGCCTGTGATCCTTAGCAGTAGGGTAAGCCCACATCTGGCATATGTGCTGGCCAAAATTACCCTGAATAAGTGCATGACAACTCTCAATCTGTTTCTTCTTTCTGTAAAATGGGAAAGCGGGCATTGTACTGGACAGTTTTAAGGACTCTATAAAACCATGTAGGCAACATAAAAAATCAAAATATCCCTGGACACTTTGGGAGGCCAAGGTGGGTGCATCACCTGAGGTCAGGAGTTTCAGACCAGCCTGTCCAACATGGTGAAACCCAGTCTCTAATAAAAATACAAAAATTAGCCAGGTGTGGTGGTGCACACCTGTAATCCCAGCTACTTCAGAGGCTGAGGCAGGAGAATTGCTTGAACCTGGGAGGTGGAGGTTGCAGTGAGCTGAGATCACACCATTGCACTCCAGCCTGGCGACAAGAGCCAAATTCTGTTAAAAAAAAAAAAAAAAAACAAAAAACAAAAACAAAGAAATCCCTGGAAATTTACATTTTTAACGACCAATTACTTTGGAGTACAGCCTTGCACATGGATTGTTTTTACAAGGACTGTCAACCCACAAAAATGTTTTCAAACCTCAGTTTTGAGAGGCCTCTCTCAAACTGCGTGTTTTAATGAAAACTCATTTAAAAGCATTGATTGCATCTGACCATCTCATAGTCTTGGTCAGGTATTTTTTGAAGAATTACACATTGCTTGGCATTTGACCAATGCTAAGTGGGCCTACTGACATCACCAGCAATCTAGAAATTAGAATTATTTGATTCCATAGTTATGTTTGTAACTAAGAGATTGTTATTCTTTTATTTCAAAGCTACCCTAATGTCCTGCATGTCTCCAGTTTATCTGATGGAGCTGAACTAATCTGAGTATATTATGAACACAAGCAAGTAAGTTATTTTAAAAAATGAACCTACTTGTACTCACATACACCTTTTTTTTTAAATTTAACAGAAATTGTGCCATCCTTCATCAACAAAGATACAGAAACCATAAATATGATGTCAGAATTTGTTGCTAATTTGCCACAGGAGCTGAAGTTAACCCTGTCTGAGATGCAGCCAGCATTACCACAGCTACAACAACATGTACCTGTATTAAAAGATTCCAGTCTTCTCTTTGAAGAATTTAAGAAACTTATTCGCAATAGACAAAGTGAAGCCGCAGACAGCAGTCCTTCAGAATTAAAATACTTAGGCTTGGATACTCATTCTCGAAAAAAGAGACAACTCTACAGTGCATTGGCTAATAAATGTTGCCATGTTGGTTGTACCAAAAGATCTCTTGCTAGATTTTGCTGAGATGAAGCTAATTGTGCACATCTCGTATAATATTCACACATATTCTTAATGACATTTCACTGATGCTTCTATCAGGTCCCATCAATTCTTAGAATATCTAAGAATCTTTGTTAGATATTAGGTCCCATCAATTCTTAGAATATCTAAACATCTTTGTTGATGTTTAGATTTTTTTATTTGATGTGTAAGAAAATGTTCTTTGTGTGATTAAATGACACATTTTTTTGCTGAAAAGCCTTTTTGTCTTTTTATTAACAGCATGATTA